GGTGTTCTAGATTTCAGCAGCAGCAGATCTATGCGCAGATCAGAATACAAAAGGAGAAGCAAGAAAATGACACCCAGCCAGGAGGATGTTTAATAGGCACCGCGAGCAGCCCCGCGCAGTTAAAAAACCGTCTAGGGTTTCAGCTGTTCGGTGAGGCTGCTGCCACCGCCTGCCGGCCACCAGCCCGCGGCCAGCACCGCGGCGACCGCGCGCGGTGGGCGAAGTTTCCACGACTCCCCCGTCCCTCCCCGCCCACTACCGGGGGCTTCGGGAACGGAGAGGTGGGGAGGGAACCGGAGGACCCGCGGGAATACTCCCCGGCCGCTCGCGCACTCAGCCCGCCTCGATCTGTCAGCAACCTCTCCTCCACACGGGTGCGACTGCCGCTCGCGCCCGCCCGCCCGCGGGTGTTTTCCTTAGGTCCTGGACCGTTTTCCCCAGCACTGTATTTGAGCAGCACTTGCCCCTCGCTTGTCCGCCCCACCCCATCCCCCGCCTTCTTTCATATGTTCTCCACTCTCAGCAACGTGCAAGCCGCACACAACATCTGATATCACCATGGAACTCCAGGAGACCTGGGGAGCCATTCAGGGAGCTGGGTGCTCTGGGGGACGTTTGCGCAAAACATAAGCACATGTGGCCACGCTCACAAGCATGCACACAGATCCGAACCCCGGGAACGAACGTGCCTCCCGGCAGGCTACAAAAGCCTACATCTAGAGGCAGGATCCAGGGAGGCTTCCCGCAGCCAGGCCGAACCCCTGCGTCCCCAGCCCGCAGAGACCTGCTACCCTAAGTCAGTGCAGGGTGTGGGGGCCCCCCAATCCTGCGCAAGCACACGGGGTTCGTGCTAGGACTCGACGCCCGCAGCTTTCTGTCCCCTTTCACCTCCCGGAGTCCCGGCAACGCAGAGCGTGGCGCGCGCCGCCGGAGGACGTCGGCCCGGCTTGCCAGGCGCCGGCCAATCCCGCGCGTCCATGCAAATGAGGCTCCTTATCGGGCCGCAGCTCCGCCTCCCGCAGCCAGGGCCGTAGTAACCCATTCATGGGGCCCGCGCGCGGCTGCAGCCGGGCTCCGTGGCGCTCGCAGCCACCGCCTCCTCTCGGCTCCAGGTCTTCCCCTTCTTTTTACAACTGATCCTGTTGGGGATTTTTTTTTTTTCTAAATTGGAACGGTGGGGAGGAGCAGGGAGGGGGGACCTGGAGGAAGGGGAGAGATTAGGCAGCCATCAATTTCCTCCAGTTTCTCCCAGAACAGGTGATGCTTCTAAATTGTGATCACTTTCAGGAGGCAGCACTGCAGCTGGAAGGATGCGAGCGACCTAGGGTGGAGTGGCTGAGGCGGCAGATCTGAACTTGCGGAGGATAAGAACCCAAACTTTGACTACATCAGTCCGCACCTCGCCAGTGAAGCAAAGGACGGGTTATCTTTTTTTTTTTTCTAAGACTCAAACTTGGGCACTTGATCCCTTTTCTTGGATTGCTTTGGAGGAGACGATTTGCTGGCAACGTTGGGAACAGTCAGGACTGTGTTGTAACTCTTACTTTTAAAGCGACAGTAGAGGATCAGACTTTTTAAATGTTTGGAATTCAAGATACTTTAGGAAGAGGACCAACTCTGAAAGAGAAATCGCTGGGCGCGGAGATGGATTCGGTCAGGTCCTGGGTCCGGAATGTCGGAGTGGTGGACGCTAATGTCGCCGCGCAGAGGTAACGACACGGCCGCGCAATTATTATGCTGTTCTTGTGTTCCCCCGTTTTTCTCCCTGTGCAGCGGGGTCGCCCTGTCCCGGGCCCACTTTGAGAAACAGCCTCCTTCCAACTTGAGGAAATCCAACTTCTTTCACTTCGTCCTGGCGCTCTATGACAGGCAGGGCCAGCCGGTGGAGATCGAGCGGACGGCCTTCGTGGACTTTGTGGAGAATGACAAAGTAAGCGGAAAGTACCCCCCAAACCCCGCGGCGCAAGGGAATCGAACGCTGCCTGTCTTTTCAGGAACAAGGCAACGAGAAGACCAACAACGGCACTCACTACAAGTTACAGCTCCTCTACAGCAACGGTGAGCTCTTCTACAGCAACGGTGAGCCGGCGGCCCTTGACTCGTGCCCCTCCGGTCCCCGCAGGTGTCCGCACGGAACAGGACCTCTATGTCAGGCTCATCGACTCGGTCACCAAGCAGGTGAGCCGGAGGCCACTTGGCTTCTCTTCGCCATCTTCCTTTCCTGCCACTACCTCCTTCACAGCCCATCGCTTACGAGGGACAGAATAAGAATCCGGAAATGTGCCGAGTTCTCCTGACGCACGAAGTGATGTGTAGGTAAGAGCCGCCTTTTCCCAGGCCTTCCTGGATCTTTCACTCTTGGTTCCTTCCCAATCTACAGTCGATGCTGCGAAAAGAAAAGCTGTGGAAACCGAAATGAGACTCCATCGGACCCAGTCATAATTGACAGGTAGGGGGAAAAAGTGATTTTTCAATCATTTTGAAAAATGTAACACATCGCTTTCTCTTCACAGATTCTTTTTAAAATTTTTCCTCAAGTGCAATCAGAATTGTTTGAAAACAGCAGGAAACCCAAGGGACATGAGACGGTTTCAGGTAAGGGGCCCTGCAGATCTTTCCTGTTAAATCCCCCTTTCTCCTTTTTACTTTAAATATGCAGGTTGTGTTGTCAACAACGGTGAATGTGGATGGACACGTCCTGGCTGTTTCTGACAACATGTTTGTTCATAACAACTCCAAGCATGGACGGAGAGCAAGAAGACTCGATCCATCGGAAGGTAGGGCTGCCTGCGCTCAGCATAGCAGACACCAAACCTGACTTTTTCTTTCCTGTCTTCTTAGCTACCCCCTGCATCAAAGCCATTAGCCCGAGTGAAGGCTGGACCACAGGAGGAGCCATGGTCATCATCATCGGGGACAACTTCTTTGATGGTCTCCAAGTGGTGTTTGGGACTATGCTTGTATGGAGCGAGGTAAGCAGAGGCAACAGGCTTACTCTGATTTCGTATTTTATTTCCCTGCCTGTTCATTCCTCAGCTAATAACCCCTCATGCCATCAGAGTACAGACTCCTCCCCGGCACATCCCAGGCGTGGTAGAGGTGACATTATCTTATAAATCTAAACAGTTCTGCAAAGGAGCCCCAGGAAGGTTCATTTACACAGGTAGGTGAGAAAACGATTCCAAGAGAGGCTGGACCAACTCAGAAAGAGGACTTTTCTCTTTCAGCATTAAATGAACCCACCATAGACTATGGCTTCCAGAGACTGCAGAAGGTCATCCCTAGGCATCCTGGAGATCCTGAGAGATTAGCTAAGGTAATGTGCTTTGGAAATTGACATGTGAAGCCTTGACAATATCCCATCCTCGCTTATTTTCCAGGAGATGCTGTTGAAAAGAGCTGCAGATCTAGTGGAAGCTCTTTATGGCACACCACACAATAACCAGGTGAGATACTGACATCCTATCCTTTATTGAGTTAGAATGCTCACATTAACCTGTTGTTTTGTAGGACATCATTTTGAAGCGAGCCGCAGACATTGCTGAAGCTCTCTACAGCGTCCCCAGGAATCCCAGCCAGCTTCCAGCCCTCTCTAGCTCCCCAGCGCACAGTGGCATGATGGGAATCAACTCCTATGGCAGCCAGCTTGGGGTCAGCATCTCAGAGTCAACACAAGGAAATAATCAAGGTACCACCTTTCTTAGAGTCAAAATCCAAATATGATTTACCTGGGCTTTTTCTTTGTTGCCAAGGGTACATCCGCAACACAAGCAGCATCTCTCCGCGGGGATACTCTTCCAGCTCCACGCCTCAACAGTCTAATTACAGTACCTCCAGCAACAGTATGAATGGCTACAGCAATGTCCCCATGGCCAACTTGGGTGTTCCAGGTTCACCAGGATTTCTAAATGGCTCACCCACCGGCTCTCCTTATGGAAGTAAGTGACCTCTCCATCACTTGGCTCTCCATTTCTAAATGAGGATTGTGCATTTGCTTTCCAGTCATGTCATCAAGTCCCACCGTTGGGTCTTCCAGCACATCCTCCATCCTCCCATTTTCCTCTTCAGTTTTTCCTGCTGTCAAACAGAAGAGTGCCTTTGCCCCTGTCATCAGGCCCCAAGGCTCCCCTTCACCTGCCTGCTCCAGCGGCAATGGAAATGGATTCAGAGGTAAGCAAGGGTTCTATTTTGGGGATACACAAAGTCTCATTCCTGTGCCACTCTTTCCTTGCAGCCATGACCGGACTTGTTGTACCCCCGATGTAAAGAAGAACTGCTTTCTTATAGCACAAAACTACTTACTCTGATGGACCAATAATGAAGAAAGCACTAGGAGCTCTTTTGGGGGTGTAGTGGTGCCCCCACATGAACATGATGGACACCCTTGGGTCTGCAAGGAGCCAGCATCTTACTTGGTCCCACGTCCTCCTATAGCTCTGATGGTGGCTACACAAACTGACCCTCTTGGGACAAGGACAAAAGATGTCATTGACGTAGTCAGTGCTAAGAGCAGAAATGCAATTCTTTGTTATGAACATTATGAAAACCACCTTCCTATGTTTGTAAAATATTTAAGAAAAAATTGGCAAACAATTAATGCTTAATATTTTGGATACTATTTGTTTTTCTTTGTAGGAAAAAAAAGTTGAAAGTTTCTATTTTCTATGAAGCCTTTCAGATACCAATTTAGTTTATGCAGAAAAAAATTGAACAAAACAGGGTACCAGCACGGAAGACTTTCTTAAAACGCAACCTGAATTGAATGATGAAATGTTGTATGTGTGTTTGCTTATAGCTTAATCTCTTTAAAAAATGAACAAAAAAAGGGAAAAATTTTAAAATGTTTTACAATTATTTAAATAAATAAATGTGTAACTTATTGTAAGTAGAGGTAGAAATTAAGACCTTTTTTTGGAAGAGAGAGGGATTTCTCTTCCTGATGTAAAATGAAAATGATGCAAACATGTAGTAACAAGTTTTAAAGGTGTGTGATTATTACTGCAGTTACTTACTAGATTCTTATCCCCTGTCCTGCACCCCCTCCTTTTCCATCACTTTATTGACCCAAGGGCAAGAACATGTAGATTCCCACAGAACACCCTAATGCAGAAACAGACACTCTAGCACATGCACAAATACTCCAACCCATCAATTCATTCCCAGCTCCGTCTGATTTCTAAATAGTCCACACTCTTGTGAATACTTTTTAAAATTCCTATTATTAGCTTTCAACGTTCTCCCCTGAGCAGTCCAGAGAATTCCCATGTTTGAGTCTGTCTCAGGCTTTCAGCATCCCAAGGAAAGAAGCACCTCACCTTCTAGCAGAGCCAAAACCACAGACTTTCTTAACCAAGGGACCCCTTGGGAATTCCTCCTCACCAGAACCCCACCACTCCCTCCGCTTTGGGTGCCTGGTTCAGTACAGAGGTACACAGCCCCATAGAACTTCAGCAACACGGTTTGGAGAAGATAACTCTGTTTGATGGACTCTTTAGAGTCAGTCTTAGAACATCCAAGTCCTTTCCTCTCCCTGTCAATTTCCCCTTTTATGGCATTAAACTCTCTTGAAAAACATAGCTATGCCACTCGACAGTTTCTAGTCAAGAATGAGACGGAATGTGGGAGAGGGATATTAAAAGCCCTAATCCCCTCTTCTGATGTTCGAAGAAAGGCAAGACCAGATTCTTGGGAGATCCAGAGATTAGGGGCATCTGCGTTCTATGCAGCACAGTTACCCAGCCCTTTGATGGGCTCTTCATCGTTTTGTGACTAGCTCTTAGAGGGGAAGAACCTTGCCTTAGCTGCTAACAGTGGTTGATTCTTGAAAGCTTATGTAATCCTAGAGACATATCCAGGCATATTGGGATTGCCAATAAAGATGTCACTTGTTTCCACGTTGGGGTTCTCCTTATTGACTCATGAGCACCACAATAGAGTCTATACACAGACTTAGTTTGGGGTTCTTGGTTGGGATTTCAGCATTAGAAATAGATGCAGCACTCATGGAAAAACATCATGAGTGCATCTGAGCCAATTTTAGATGATTTCATTAATTCTGCATACCTTCTCTTTGACCCATTGATGCAGGCCCACATCTATCCAGCCCCAACTGTCTTATTTGCCTTTAACCCATTCTGGAATTACCCAGTATGACTTATATTATTTCTATGCACATGAGAATCCAAGGTTTTAGAAACCTGGCATGCTTATAACTACTGCTGACAGTCCCTCATAGTCAGGGCTTAAAGCGCCAAAATACACGGAAACATAAGAGAAAAAGTCCCCCAGTGAGAAACCTGATTGATGGAAGGGGAAGAATGTGTGGAATATGAATGTTACCTTCCAAAAGTGAAGGCAGAGCAAAATTAAGCATGTTTAGCCCTGGATTTGAGCCAATCCAACATAAGGAAATTTTGTTTTTTTTAAGTAGCATTGCTTTTAGAACCTGTGAATTTTCCTTTTGCATGAAGATGAGTGCAGTACTGTCTTCAAAATGATTGTAGAATTTCTTGGTAGCTTTACACCGAAAAATGCGTGTAACTAAATACCAGACATCTTGACCATTCAGCTAGAACCCTGGCAGCAACAGAGCTATTTAATTGTACAAATGTGTGTAAGGATTATTTTTAGTGTACTAATAAATTAAAAACAAAGCTACCCTGTCCTCGTTAGTCATTGCTATTCAATCATTCCAGTCCCAAGTTATTTTTGTGCCACTTGGAATATGAGTATTTCTATTGGTAACTACAAACTCTATCCTGTGTTTGTAAGAGGAGCTGTGTAAGATTTTTTTCATTTAAAGGGACAATTTACTTCATTATTTATCTTTCTTTTGTTATAGCGTTGTAATTCTTCTCAGTTTTTCTTTGCACATTTCAATATGCATGGTTTAAAAACCATTAACTTCTCTACCTTTTGTACAGTAAGGTTTCATTTTCACACTGTATAGTTTCATTTTATTGTTTTGCTTTGTCAGTTATATACAGTATAAAGTTGCTATGCACAGAGCTTTTTGTAAAGACAGCTTTTTTGTTTACTGTTTTTAATGGTCTTACTTAAAGAATATCTTGTTTGTAAAATGAATATGTCTACTTCAGTTTTAAACTTTAAATTATCCTAACAAAAAAATAAAATTTTTGTACTGTAAAAATGAGTGGACCTTTGCTTTTTATTTTTTATTTT